AAGGTATATATGCTCTGGAAAACTTTGTAATATTGAGTTGGTCTGGTGGTAATTTCTAGGCCTTCTCCCTGTTACCGGTTGCAGAAATAAAACCTCTCTTCCTCCCCATTTGATCTGCATCTCGTTATTGGGCCTAGAGAAATAGCAGCCGGACCCTCAGTTTGGTCCGGGAAGTTCTTCCATCCTCCCTCGCCTGCTCTCTGTGGCCACTGCACTCACTGTTGCTGTTGCTGTTCCGGTCTCTGTGAGGTTCACCTAGTGGACTGGCTGGACATTTCTAGGGGGCACCTCAGATACCTCACCAACTTGCTGGATCTGATCCTTGGATTTCGATTCATAAATTGTGCCAAAATACGAAGTGGCTAATTTACACAGTACTTAGCCAGATGACCGAAGGACTCAGTACCCGAGGGCCCCTAACAGAAAACACAGACCACATTTCCTTTACTCTGGCCCTTTTCCTGGGGGTCCTTCCTATACCACTGACACTGTTCCTGTGTAGGCGGGGCTAGAGGGGAGACTAAGCCCTGGGAGTAGCTTTCGGATCAGAGGAAGTCCTGCTCTTACAGTGACAGGGGCTGAATTAAATTCCCAGGTTGGGGCCACCACTTTTTAGTCTGACCCCTGCAGCCGGAGTCTCCCAGAGCCCTTGGGAACTCGGCAGCGGAGAGAAGGCTGAGGGACACCGCGGGCAGGGAGGAGAAGGGAGAAGAGCTTTGCTCCGTTAGGATCTGGCTGGTGTCTCAAGCGCACAGCCAAGTCGCTGTGGACCTAGCAAGGGCTGGATGGACTCGTGGAGCCTCAGGGCTGGGTAGGGAAGCTGGCGAGGCCGAGCCCCGCCTTGGGCTTCTGGGCGCCCTGACTTCGCTCCCGGAACCCTCGGGCCTGGGAGGCGGGAGGAAGTCTTACTGAGTGCAGCCCCAGGCGCCCTCTCCCGGGCCTCCAGAATGGCGCCTTTCGGGTTGTGGCGGGCCGAGGGGCGGGGTCGCAGCAAGGCCCCGCCTGTCCCCTCTCCGGAGCTCTTATACTCTGAGCCCTGCTCGGTTTAGGCCTGTCTGCGGAATCCGCACCAACCAGCACCATGCCCATGATACTGGGGTACTGGGACATCCGCGGGGTGAGCGAGGGTCCGCTGGACGGTGGGACGAGTGCAGTGTAAACTGGGGGCTTCCCTGGTGCAGACAAAGTCAGGGACCCTCCATCTCTGACGCGACCTGCGGGCCATCTCTCCCAGCTGGCCCACGCCATCCGCCTGCTCCTGGAATACACAGACTCAAGCTATGAGGAAAAGAAGTACACGATGGGGGACGGTAATGGCACCCTCGTGTTCGGGCTCTGCCCAGGTTTGTTTTCACTTCTTCTTCCCCACCACAGCTCCTGATTATGACAGAAGCCAGTGGCTGAATGAAAAATTCAAGCTGGGCCTGGACTTTCCCAATGTAGGTGCAGGGGAAGGGGCGGTTTTGGGGGAAACTGAGCTTCGCCGGTTTCCCATCCATCCAGCTGCCCTACTTGATTGATGGGGCTCACAAGATCACCCAGAGCAACGCCATCTTGTGCTACATTGCCCGCAAGCACAACCTGTGTGAGTGTGGGTGGCTGCAATGTGTGGGGGGACTGAGATTGAGTCTGTGTTTTGTGGGTGGCAGGTGGGGAGACAGAAGAGGAGAAGATTCGTGTGGACATTTTGGAGAACCAGACCATGGACAACCATATGCAGCTGGGCATGATCTGCTACAATCCAGAATTTGTGAGTGTCCCCAGTGAGCTGCATCTGACAGACCGAGGGTGGTGACAGCTGTTTTCTGCCTCAGGAGAAACTGAAGCCAAAGTACTTGGAGGAACTCCCTGAAAAGCTAAAGCTCTACTCAGAGTTTCTGGGGAAGCGGCCATGGTTTGCAGGAAACAAGGTAAAGGAGGAGTGATATGGGGAATGAGATCTGTTCCAGCCCACATATTCTTGGCCTTCTGCAGATCACTTTTGTAGATTTTCTCGTCTATGATGTCCTTGACCTCCACCGTATATTTGAGCCCAAGTGCTTGGACGCCTTCCCAAATCTGAAGGACTTCATCTCCCGCTTTGAGGTGATGCCCCCATCCTCCTTTCTCTTTGATGCTTGAGTTCTGGCCTTATTTTCCCCCCTCTCAGGGCTTGGAGAAGATCTCTGCCTACATGAAGTCCAGCCGCTTCCTCCCAAGACCTGTGTTCTCAAAGATGGCTGTCTGGGGCAACAAGTAGGGCCTTGAAGGCCAGGAGGTGGGAGTGAGGAGCCCATACTCAGCCTGCTGCCCAGGCTGTGCAGCGCAGCTGGACTCTGCATCCCAGCACCTGCCTCCTCGTTCCTTTCTCCTGTTTATTCCCATCTTTACTCCCAAGACTTCATTGTCCCTCTTCACTCCCCCTAAACCCCTGTCCCATGCAGGCCCTTTGAAGCCTCAGCTACCCACTATCCTTCGTGAACATCCCCTCCCATCATTACCCTTCCCTGCACTAAAGCCAGCCTGACCTTCCTTCCTGTTAGTGGTTGTGTCTGCTTTAAAGGGCCTGCCTGGCCCCTCGCCTGTGGAGCTCAGCCCCGAGCTGTCCCCGTGTTGCATGAAGGAGCAGCATTGACTGGTTTACAGGCCCTGCTCCTGCAGCATGGTCCCTGCCTTAGGCCTACCTGATGGAAGTAAAGCCTCAACCACATTTGCTGTGTGTCTTGTCTTATTTGCTCCTGG